CTGCCTTTTCTCTTCTTGCAAGACAGAGATCTTTACCTGGAGCACAGGGATGGTTCGCACCTGCTCCTCCAGCTCCTTCAGGCGTTTCAGAGCAATGGCCATCTGCTCGCGGATGTGCTGCAGGTGCATGGGGCTCACGTTGGTCACTGGGGTGGAGATCCCTGAGCTCAGGGGGCTGTGGCGGATGGAGCTCCCCATGGAGGAAGTGGTGGGAGCAGCTGGGGCATAGCTACCATAATCCCCATTACCTTGGTATCCATTCTGAAGCTGGTGCTTGGCAGGATTGTGGTTTCCAGAACCCACAAAAGAAGGGAGGGAGCTTGTGGTGCCCATGCCTCCAAAACTGGCCAGCCTGGGCCTTCTGAACTCACCCGGTGTCATCTGCATGGTGGCTCTCTCCTGTTCCAGTCTTCTCCGGGTCTCCATCAGTGTCTTGGTGACATGAAGGTTATGCTTTGGGAGTTGTGGTGAGGGAGGTGGCAGCTGTCGATTTTCTGGGATGGTAAGAAAAGGGAGTGAGGTCTCCAGAGGGGGAGGTGGCTTTGAGATTGGAGTTGATGTAACTTGACTTCTGGCTATGAGGAAGTTGGGGCACTGCTTGTTGTCATCACTGTTGGAGGATGAGAGGGATTCAGTGGAAGTCCATATACCTTGCTGACCAGATGTGGTCCTGGGTTCTGGGCATGGCACGGACGGCTTCCGCCTCTTCTGGATGTTCAGTCTTTTGATGGTATTTCCCTTCTGTATGTCATCCACATATTTGAGGAAATCTAAGTCTAGTTGATAACCATAGGGGGTCTCCACAAAGTAAGGGTCTTTCTGTTCCTTGTCCTGGTCTCCACTGAGAATATCACCTGCTTTTCCTAGAAGAGGGAGAAAAGAATATTATAATGACATGCAATACACCTAATGGTAAAAACTAATATTTGTGTTTGTTGCAGTACAGCAAGCTGGTATGATTTTAAGAGTTGACACACCTATGTTTTGAACCTGGATCTACAACAGCTGGGTAAGCAAGTTTTTTTTGTTTTTTTTTGTTTTTTTTTTTTTTGAGACAGGTCATTCTGTCACCCAGGCTGGAGCTGCAATGGCATGATCTCGGTTCACTGCAGCCTCCGTCTCCTGGGATCAAGCAATTCTCCTACCTCAGCCTCCTGAGTTGCTGGGATTACAGGGGTGCACCACCACGCCTGGCTAATTTTTACACTTTTAGTAGAGACAGGGTTTCACCATGTTGGCCAGGCTGGTCTCGAACTCCTGACCTTAGGTGATCCACCCAACCTGGCCTCCCAAAGTGCTGGGATTACAGGCGTGAGCCACTGCGCCCGGCTTGGGTAAGCAAGTTAATAAACCTCTCTTAACTTCAGTTTCTCCCTGAGTAAAAATGGAGATGCAAATATTTAACTCACAGGCTTAAAAACAATGTAATGAGATAATGATTGTATTATTTTTTAAAACTGTATGTTAGATTCAGGGAGTACATGTGCAGGCTTGTTACAAGGATATATTGTGTAATGATGAGCTTTGAGCTTCTAGTGTACACATCACCCAAATAGTGCACACCGTACTCAATAGGTAATTTTTCAACCCTCACTCCCCTCTTTCCCCACTTTTGTAGTCTAAAATGTCTACTATTTCCATCTTTTTCCATCTTTATGTCCATCAGTACTCAGAGATAATGATTAAGAGACAAGCACATAGTAAGTCCTTACTAAATATTTTTAAAAGAATTCATTATAAAAGACACGAAAGGCTGGGCACGGTGCTCACTCCTGTAATCCCAGCACTTTGGGAGGCCAAGGCGGGTGGATCACCTGAGGTCAAGAGTTTGAGACCAGCCTGGCCAACACGTGGTAAAACCTCGTCCCTACTAAAAATAAAAAATTGGCTGGGCATGGTGGCAGGCGCCTGTAATCCCAGTTACTTGGGAGGCTGAGGCAGGAGAATTGCTTGAATCCAGGAGGTGGAGGTTGCAGTGAGGCGAGGTCACACCATTGCATTCTAGCCTGGGCAACAGAGCAAAAACTCCGTCTCAATTAAAAAAAAAAAAAAAAAAGACATGAAAGCATTGTCCAGTAGATAATTTCATTGGTCATCTACAGTCTCTTGGAATATAGACAGCAGACATTAAGATTCCTGTTTTTCAAAGTGTTATCTGAGGCACACAAAAAAACTAAAAGTCAGTAGCAGACAGACAAAGTCAGCAGCATAACCAGGAGGCCTGGGATGAGATGTCCCTGCTGCTGTCTTTTGCAGACTGGGCTGCCTTTCTAAATGGAGGTCAAGGGCACTCAGCTCCTGACTACCTCCATGGGCTTACAATTTGCCTTGGCACCTCCCCGGCTGAGAAAGCTGGGGCATGGGATATTTAGTGATTAACTCTGGCAGCATGAGTAGAAGCACACAGAGGAAAGACTTCAACTCTATTTTGTGTTTTCCACTTCTCAGTTTCTCTCCTCATTTAAAAACAAAACCAAACCCTGTCTTAACTGTAGGAAGAGTTTTCTCCGTGTTGACTCCTTTTGGACAAAACATTCCCTATCCCAGGAACACCTTGTTTTGTATTGTCATGAGTTCAAACAGATGCAAAGAATGAAGATAAGGGCAAAACCTACATACTCCAACCACTGGATCATGTGGCACTCAGTAAATACTACTTAAGGCTAAACCAGACATTTAAAAGAGGAAACACAAGAACCTTTCAAAGCGCAGACCTTGTCGCTGACCTGGGCTATGCATTTCAAACTTAAAAGCAAGGTCATTTTTATTTTTTTAAATTGTAGGATCAGGTCATGTGTTGTTTTCCCAGAGCCACGCTAATAAGCTGCGCATTTTTAGAGCTATGGAAAGAACTCAAAAGCAATGAGTGAAAATGTAAGCCATCAGTCTCCCTGCCCTCTCCTGAGTATACAAACCCACTTGACTGCTGTCCAGTTTGAAGTAACTTCCAGCAAACCTGGTTGCTGTCTGCCCTCCCAACCCCCAGCACTGCCGAACATTTACACCCGACAGTGTGAATGCTGTGAAGAACACTTCTGCTTCCATCTGCCCGCTTTCTTCCCAAATGTTGGAAAGAAAGTACAAAAATAAGATTGCCAAGCAGAGGAATAAAAAGGACGTATATTCCTTACGTCCCAATTTAAAACAATATTAAATTGCTCTAGCTGTTCGATTCTAACACGTGTGGGAAGTGAATTCTATGTGAAAGAAGTGCCCAGCAGCAGTCATGCTCTAGCCTAAGAATGGGAGGGCTGGTCGGGAGGGCTGTGCCTGGAAACTTGTGCTCGTGTTAAAAGAACGTAGCTGTCCTTCTCTCTTTCCCTTTTAACTTTCATCTCCACATGGAGAAGGTGATCACTCAAAATATGCAGCCAGACCTGTCTCCAGTACTGTCTGAAATTCCATTAACAGGAGAGAAGCTGCAGCAGCCAGACCTGTCTCCAGGACTGTCTGAAATTCCATTAACAGGAGAGAAGCTGCAGCAGCCAGACCTGTCTCCAGGACTGTCTGAAATTCCATTAACAGGAGAGAAGCTGCAGCAGCCAGACCTGTCTCCAGGACTGTCTGAAACTCCATTAACAGGAGAGAAGCTGCAGCAGCCAGACCTGTCTCCAGGACTGTCTGAAACTCCATTAACAGGAGAGAAGCTGCAGCAGCCAGACCTGTCTCCAGGAATGTCTGAAACTCCATTAACAGGAGAGAAGCTGCAGCAGCCAGACCTGTCTCCAGGACTGTCTGAAACTCCATTAACAGGAGAGAAGCTGCAGCAGCCAGACCTGTCTCCAGGACTGTCTGAAACTCCATTAACAGGAGAGAAGCTGCAGCAGCCAGACCTGTCTCCAGGACTGTCTGAAACTCCATTAACAGGAGAGAAGCTGCAGCAGCCAGACCTGTCTCCAGGAATGTCTGAAACTCCATTAACAGGAGAGAAGCTGCAGCAGCCAGACCTGTCTCCAGGACTGTCTGAAACTCCATTAACAGGAGAGAAGCTGCAGCAGCCAGACCTGTCTCCAGGACTGTCTGAAACTCCATTAACAGGAGAGAAGCTGCAGCAGCCAGACCTGTCTCCAGGAATGTCTGAAACTCCATTAACAGGAGAGAAGCTGCAGCAGCCAGACCTGTCTCCAGGACTGTCTGAAACTCCATTAACAGGAGAGAAGCTGCAGCAGCCAGACCTGTCTCCAGGACTGTCTGAAACTCCATTAACAGGAGAGAAGCTGCAGCTTGGCTGTCAGGCAGGCTGATCCGGGCCTCCCGGGATGTGTGTGTGGGAGCCGGCGGGTCTAAGCTGGACTCCCGTAGGCCTGCGGTGGAGTGAAGCGGCCCAGCAGTGCGCACCTTCCCGGCCGGCCCCCCTCGCCCAGGCCCCCCGGAATTCGGCCAGCGGTGGCCGCCCCACGCCGCTCGCAGCTCACCTACCACGTGGCGCCCGCCGCGCTCCCCGCCAGCCCGCGCTGCCCCGCACAGCTCGCTCCAGCTCAGCCGGACCCGGCCTCGGGCGCCCTCGATCCTCACCCCGTGAGGAGAAGTTTCAACATTCGTGTAAACTTGGCCGGCCACGCTCGGATGCCATAGGCTGAGCTTTCACCGGCGAGGTCTCCCTCCGGCTGCAGTGACACCACCCCCGCCGCACTCAGCTGTTCCGCATTCCCTGTTTTCTTAATGAAAACAGGAAACCGGTATCTTCTGAAAATGTGTGTTCTTCACTCCCGCTTTGCCAGCTGATTTTTAAATAAAGCTAGCACTTTAAGCATCTCTACAGAGAGGCTCTGTTTTTCCTATACTAGTCAC